CCCGGGATTTGGGATTGGTGGCTTATGCCTGTAAACCCAGCGACAGAGCAAGACCCTACTCTTAAAAAAAAAAAAAATTAAAGAAAAAAAGAAAAATAAATCATAGTGTTGAACTGGCAGGTTTCACTGAGACGAAACTTGGGACTCTTCCTTTTTTTTTGTTTCGAATAAAGCCATTCTAGAATGAGACAAAATTCTAAAATATTTTATAGTTAACAGTTTAAATTGGGTTTAATCTTGACAAGACTATCTAGGGCTATATACACAAATCTCTTTTGGAGAAAATACCACAACTAAACTGAAGTCTATTCCTGAATATGACAGACCAGGTCAAATGGTTATCCTTGCCCTCCCGGGGGATGTCACTCATAAACGTGCCAAAAGTCACAGTCTAGGCCCCATTACCTTACATGCTCATGACCTTCCCAGGGAGGCCCCTCGCCCTTACCAGGCACTTTCATCTTGGGAAGACACATCAGTCCTGGCGGAGAAAGCAGCAAGGCCTTTCCCCGGCTCACAAAAATTAATACAAATCTCAGAGGCTGCATCCCACAGCCGTGACCACCGTGACTTGGCATCCCCTTTTCTGCAAACTTAAATGTTATCTAGAAATCGGGCCTGGCTCTGAAAGCCAAGGGCCTGGCAGGAGCCCGAGAAAGGGGAGAAACTTTCTGCGGCCCCAAGCTAATGGCAGTCACTGCACCGAGACCCGTCCCCTGGCATCCCTTTGCTCCAGCTGGCCAAGACAGACCACCAAGGTCAGCCAGATTTCCACCCAGTCTGGCCGGGCCCGGACCCAGCTGGGAATGAACCGAGAAGCACCGGGACCCGGATCCCGGCGTGAAAGGCCGCGCGCGGGGCACGGCGGGAAAAGACGCTGCGCGCAGAAACACCCGCCCCGCGCCGCGCTCTAGTGGGCGGCCCTGCCGCGGGCGGCTCTGATTGGACTGCCGAACCCCGCGCGCTGATTGGCCGCGTGGGCGAGGCGGAGGAGAGCCGTGCGCAGCGGCGTATGTGGGGCCGTGTGCAGACCCGCGTGTGGCGCAGGCAAGGACCCTCAAAATAAACAGCCTCTACCTTGCGAGCCGTCTTCCCCAGGCCTGCGTCCGAGTCTCCGCCGCTGCGGGCCCGCTCCGACGCGGAAGGTGAGGGCTGGGGGAGGGGCCCGGCGCTGACGGGTTTAATGCTGTTACTTTTAATATTTCAAAGATCTGACTGCAGCCATGAGCAGCAATGAGTGCTTCAAGTGTGGACGATCTGGCCACTGGGCCCGGGAATGTCCTACTGGTGGAGGCCGTGGTCGTGGAATGAGAAGCCGTGGCAGAGGTGGTTTTACCTCGGATAGAGGTATTTTGTCGAATAGAAAAATTTGAAGTACTCTAGCCGAATTCTTTGTTTTTGCTCAAAACAGGTTTCCAGTTTGTTTCCTCGTCTCTTCCAGACATTTGTTATCGCTGTGGTGAGTCTGGTCATCTTGCCAAGGATTGTGATCTTCAGGAGGATGGTAAGTATTTAACACTTCCTTTTCATACCCCTTTATAGTCTTGGCCTGTTTCTTTTCCTTATTGTTGAAGCCTGCTATAACTGCGGTAGAGGTGGCCACATTGCCAAGGACTGCAAGGAGCCCAAGAGAGAGCGAGAGCAATGCTGCTACAACTGTGGCAAACCAGGCCATCTGGCTCGTGACTGCGACCATGCAGATGAGCAGAAATGCTATTCTTGTGGAGAATTCGGACACATTCAAAAAGACTGCACCAAAGTGAAGTGCTATAGGTAAGGTGTCAGAATGTTGTTAGAAGAAAACTCCCATTGTGAAAACTTTTAATTTCTTTTTTAGGTGTGGTGAAACTGGTCATGTAGCCATCAACTGCAGCAAGACAAGTGAAGTCAACTGTTACCGCTGTGGCGAGTCAGGGCACCTTGCACGGGAATGCACAATTGAGGCTACAGCCTAATTATTTTCCTTTGTCGCCCCTCCTTTTTCTGATTGATGGTTGTATTATTTTCTCTGAATCCTCTTCACTGGCCAAAGGTTGGCAGATAGAGGCAACTCCCAGGCCAGTGAGCTTTACTTGCCGTGTAAAAGGAGGAAAGGGGTGGAAAAAAACCGACTTTCTGCATTTAACTACAAAAAAAGTTTATGTTTAGTTTGGTAGAGGTGTTATGTATAATGCTTTGTTAAAGAACCCCCTTTCCGTGCCACTGGTGAATAGGGATTGATGAATGGGAAGAGTTGAGTCAGACCAGTAAGCCCGTCCTGGGTTCCTTGAACATGTTCCCATGTAGGAGGTAAAACCAATTCTGGAAGTGTCTATGAACTTCCATAAATAACTTTAATTTTAGTATAATGATGGTCTTGGATTGTCTGACCTCAGTAGCTATTAAATAACATCAAGTAACATCTGTATCAGGCCCTACATAGAACATACAGTTGAGTGGGAGTAAACAAAAAGATAAACATGCGTGTTAATGGCTGTTCGAGAGAAATCGGAATAAAAGCCTAAACAGGAACAACTTCATCACAGTGTTGATGTTGGACACATAGATGGTGATGGCAAAGGTTTAGAACACATTATTTTCAAAGACTAAATCTAAAACCCAGAGTAAACATCAATGCTCAGAGTTAGCATAATTTGGAGCTATTCAGGAATTGCAGAGAAATGCATTTTCACAGAAATCAAGATGTTATTTTTGTATACTATATCACTTAGACAACTGTGTTTCATTTGCTGTAATCAGTTTTTAAAAGTCAGATGGAAAGAGCAACTGAAGTCCTAGAAAATAGAAATGTAATTTTAAACTATTCCAATAAAGCTGGAGGAGGAAGGGGAGTTTGACTAAAGTTCTTTTTGTTTGTTTCAAATTTTCATTAATGTATATAGTGCAAAATACCATATTAAAGAGGGGAATGTGGAGGACTGAAAGCTGACAGTTTGGACTTTTCTTTTTGTACTTAAGTCATGTCTTCAATAATGAAAATTGCTGTTAAAAGGATGTATGGGATTTAGATACTTTTGCAAAGCTATAGAAAATTCACTTTGTAATCTGTTATAATAATGCCCTTGAGTTCTGTGTTCAGTCTGAACAGGTTTTTTGGTGGTGGTGGTTTTGTTTTGTTTTGGAGACGGAGTCTCACTCTTGTCGCCCAGGCTGGAGTGCAGGCTTGGCTCACTGCAACCTCCACCTCCCGGGTTCAAGCAATTCTCCTGCCTCAGCCTCCTGAGTAGCTGGGATTACAGGCACCCGCCACCACCCCCCGCTAATTTTTTGTATTTTTATTTTTATTTTATTTTTTTATTTTTTTTTGAGACAGAGTGTCGCTCTGTTGCCCAGGCTGGAGTGTAGTGGTGCGATCTCGGCTCACTGCAAGCTCCGCCTCCTGGGTTCGTGCCATTCTCCTGCCTCAGCCTCCTGAGTAGCTGGGGCTACAGGTACCCGCCACCGCGCCCAGCTAATTTTTTTTTTTTGTATTTTTAGTAAAGACGGGGTTTCACGGTGTTAGCCAGGATGGTCTCAATCTCCTGACCTCGTGATCCGCCCGCCTTGGCCTCCCAAAGTGCTGGGATCACAGGCGTGAGCCACCGCGCCCGGCCTATTTTTTGTATTTTTAGTAGAGACTGGGTTTCATCATGTTGGTCGGGCTGGTCTCCAACTCCTGACCTCAGGTGATCCACCTGCCCCGCCCCCCAAAGTGCTAGTGTTACAGGTGCGAGCCACCGTGTCTGGCCGATTCTGAACAGTTTTAATACCATTGCTATTTTTGTGTTTTTCCTGGGCCTTTTTTTTTTTTTTTTTTTTTTTTGAGACAGTCTCGCTCTGTTGCCCAGGCTAGAGTGCAATGGTGCAATCTCAGCTCACTGCAACCTCCACCCCCCACCCCCACACCCCGTTCAAGTAATTCTCCTGCCTCAGCCTCCCAAATAGCTGGGATTACAGGTGTCCGCCACCACACCCAGCTAATTTTTGTTATTTTTAGTAGAGATGGGGTTTCACTGTGTTGGTCAGGCTGGTCTCCAACTGTTGCCCTCAGGTGAGCCACTGTGCCCCACCTTTTCCTGGGTTTCATAAGGATCTGAAGTGGTGGATTCCTTGTTTTTGCTAGTGTCTCATTTAGAGTTGAGATGGACCTTAAAACTCATCTGTTTTAACTCACTTTTTAATAGATGAGTTAAACTTAATTTACTTAAGGATGTACAGTTAGAGCCTGGAACTTCAACCATTATTCACTCCCCATGCCCTGTTTCCCCCCACTTCGAAATTAAATGCGGTTAGCATCATATAGTTCATTTTCCCCCTCCATGCTGCTGTGTGATTCTTGACTTTGGGTATGAGTTTTTCATCCTTCATGCAGGGTTCTGTCAGTTCATGGTATAGTGATTCAGTGTTAAAATGGTGGTGTCTCAGCTGTGCTGTGCACATTCCAACCTTGTCAAATTAATAGTCCTGAGCAAGCAAGAAAAAGAGGTAATAACATACCCATTTCTTTATGAATATAAGCTTATAATATTTTTTCATGTGCTATTTTTACTGAGCAAATTGTATGTCTCACATGTTAACACAATAAATATCTTGACAATTTTATTTTCTACCATATGTATGAAACAGCATAAGGA